AAATGTGGCACATATACACCACGGAATACTATGCAGCCATAAAAAAGAATGAGTTCATGTCCTTTGCAGGGACATGGATGAAGCTGGAAACCATCATTCTCAGCAAACTAACACAGGAACAGAGAACCAAACACCACATGTTCTCACTCATAAGTGGGAGTTGAACAATGAGATCATATGGGCACAGGGAGGGGAACATCACACACTGGGGCCTATCGGGGGCGGGGGGGCAAGGGGAGAGATTACATTAGGAGAAATACGTAATGTAGATGACGAGCTGATGGGTACAGCAAAACACCATGGCACGTGTATACCTATGTAACAAACCTGCACGTTCTGCACATGTATCCCAGAACTTAAAGTATAATGAGAAGAAAAAGAAAAGGAAAGAAAAGGAAGGGCAAATTGCAAGCACTTCAAAGACTGAGGTCCTTCTGAAACCTCTGTGACAACTGACCAGGAATGCCTACATAGAAGTGGTTTGCAACCCAGCCTCCCACCCCACCTGACCATTCTGCCACTCCTGCAAGTCCACTCACAGTGGCCAGGGCATGGGAACTCAGCTTTCTCCAACCCTTGGCCCCAGATCAACCCCTTGTGGGTCTCTCTATCCCTTTCAGGGCAGTTCCTTTCCTGGGGACCAGCTCCAGTGAGCCCATTCAGGGCCTTGAGAGCCACATGTCCCATCTCTTCATCTACGCAGCCACCACAAGCTTAGCACTGGACCCCAGGATTCTAGAAAGTCCCAGCCTGGAGGTCTGACGTGTACTGTCTCCATTCAGGGAAACACAATCCCCACGGCTGCAACTTCCCCCTGACACAGGCGACCTTCAGGCAGACAGCAGGAAAACTTTCTGGCCGCCGCTGACGACTGGTCCAAACAGTTCCCCGCCAGGAGAGAGGCTGGGAAAGGGAAGGCAAGGGCAGGTGCAGAGGCTTAGAATTCTCCGCCACGCACACACGCAGATTAGATGGGGCCCAGGGAGGCTGCGGAGTGCGGTTCCCATGGTAACCGAGAGCTGCCACAAACGCCGGGGCCTGAGATCGCGGTGGATGCACGCGCGGGAGCCTGGCTTGGGTAAGGGCTGCGCACGTTAGCAATGCGCTCCTCTAATAGGATTTTATTCCTTTCTTGGATACAGGATAATAAAGTGACGTTGGCTGCTGCAGAAGGAGTTCACCACCTACGACTTCCCCAGCATGTCTGCTGAAAATAATCAGTTATCAGGAGCATCACCTCCTCACCCTCCCACAACTCCCCAATATTCCACACAGAACTTGCCTTCAGAGAAAGAGGATACTGAAGTAGAACTAGATGAGGAAAGTCTACAGGATGAATCTCCATTTTCTCCAGAGGGAGAGTCTCTGGAGGACAAAGAGTATCTGGAGGAGGAAGAGGATCTGGAAGAGGAAGAGTATCTGGGGAAAGAAGAATACTTGAAGGAGGAAGAGTATCTGGGGAAGGAAGAGCATCTGGAGGAGGAAGAGTATCTGGAGAAGGCAGGGTATCTGGAGGAGGAAGAGTATATTGAAGAGGAAGAGTATCTGGGGAAGGAAGGGTATCTGGAGGAGGAAGAGTACCTGGGGAAGGAAGAGCATCTGGAGGAGGAAGAGTATCTGGGGAAGGAAGGGTATCTGGAGAAGGAAGATTATATTGAGGAGGTAGATTATCTGGGGAAGAAAGCGTATCTGGAGGAGGAGGAGTATCTGGGGAAGAAATCATATCTAGAAGAGGAAAAGGCTCTGGAGAAGGAAGAGAATCTGGAGGAGGAAGAAGCTCTGGAGAAGGAAGAGAATCTGGATGGAAAAGAAAATCTGTATAAAAAGTATCTGAAAGGTGAGTATCTGGAGGAGGGAGAGCATCTATGGCAATATTGCTTTTTTATTCTTTTTTCCAATAGAACCCAAGGCAAGTTATTCATCACAAACCATGCTTCTTCGTGATGCAAGGTAACAGTTTTCTTTTGGGATAAATCAGGTGGGAAGTTGACCTTCCTGTTCTCCCCTCTGACAGGAGTCCAGACGCTGGCCCCTCTCAGGTGACCACCTTCTTGACTGTCCCGTTGACTTTCGCTACCCCTTCTCCTGTCTCTGAATCTGCCACAGAGTCTTCTGAGTTGCTTCTGACATTGTACAGGAGGAGCCAGGCCAGTCAGACAGACTGGTGCTACGACAGAACTGCCGGTGAGGGAAGCTGCGCTCTGTCGGTGAGGCGCATTAATAGCCACCCTCTTCTGCCTTTTAACAGTAAAATCTTTAAAATCGAAATCAGAAACAGAGCAAGAAACCACCACGAAGCTGGCTCCGGAAGGTAAAGTTTATGATGATTTTAAATGATCTGTATCCTGTTAATAATTTTTCTTATTCTTTTTTAGAGCATGTTAACACTAAAGTACAGCAAAAAAAGGAAGAAAATGGTGAGCATCTGACATAATGCATCCAAAGATCCCTTCCTTTCGACGCTCCTTCCAAAATCGAAAGTCCTGGAGTTTGCTTCTAAAGAGAACTTTTGGGATGGTATAACAGATGAGTCCATTGACAAGCTGGAAGTGGAAGATTTAGATGAAAACGTAAGTTGGATAAAAACTTGAGACCCCCCCCCTCTGAATATTTCATTCTTTGATCCTTTTGTAGTTTTTGAACAGCTCCTATCAGACAGTATTTAAAACAATAATCAAAGAAATGGCTGCTCACAATGAACTGGAAGAGGATTTTGACATTCCCCTAACTAAGCTACTGGAAAGTGAAAACAGATGGAAACTGGTAATTATGTAAGTAACTGGTGAGGCCAAGTGATTGGTCATGGCTTCTAAAGATGATCCACTTTCCTTTTAGGCTGAAGAAAAATTATGAAAAGTTCAAGGAAACAATCTTACGGATTAAGAGGAGACGTGAAGGTAGGCACCACTCCACCATTTTCCACCACGTGTTATTCAATGCAATCGTTGAATTGAATGGCAGCTCAAAAGTTAACAGAGATGACCAGTTTCACATTTCATTTAATGAGCAAACCAACACCTGAGAAGCCTGAGACAGAAGAAATCCAAAAGCCTCAACGTGTTGTTCATCATAGGAAGAAATTAGAACGAGATAAGGAATGGATACAGAAGAAGACAGTGGTAAGAGGGACAGTACATTGCTGTTTTTTACTACACTTTTCATAGGCTTGTCTTTTCTTCCCAGGTGCATCAAGGTGATGGAAAATTAATTCTCTACCCCAACAAGAATGTCTATCAAATTCTCTTTCCTGATGGGACAGGCCAGATACAGTATCCACAGAAGCACAGGGATGCTCGTATTGACATATATTGGCACCTAAAATGTCTACGATTTTTTATGGGGTAAGGGGTTTGACTGAGGTGTGGGGTTTGACGACTGACTACTTGTGCCTTAACCTTCTCCCAGTTATCCATCAGGAAACCTGGCTATGCTCATCTTATATGCGAAAATGAAAAAGTTCACATACATCATTCTGGAAGACAGTCTAGAAGGGAGGATCCGGGCCCTTATCAACAACTCAGGCAATGCTACCTTCTATGATGAAAATAGTGATATCTGGTAAGCTTGGGTCATGAGTCCCTAACACTCCTCTGGCTGCCTGACATGCTTTCTCCTGGTCCAGGTTGAACCTGAGCTCCAACCTGGGCTACTACTTCCCCAAAGACAAACGCCAGAAGGCCTGGAACTGGTGGAATCTGAACATCCATGTCCACGCACCCCCTGTCCAGCCCATCTCCTTGAAAATCAATGAGTACATCCAGGTACAAATAAGGAGCCAGGATAAGATCATCTTCTGCTTCACCTATGAACAGAAGCAGATTTGTTTAAACCTGGGCACCAGGTACAAGGTAAGGTCACAACTCCCCATACCCTCCACCAGATTCTCACCCAGTCCTCTGTGAATCCCCACAGTTTGTGATCCCAGAGGTGCTGAGCGAAATGAAGAAGAAAACCATCCTGGAGGCAGAACCCGGCCCAACAGCCCAGAAGATCCGGGTCCTTCTGGGGAAAATGAATAGGCTCCTGAATTACGCGACCACCCCTGATCTGGAAAACTTCATAGAGGCCGTCAGTATATCACTGATGGACAACAAGTACCTGAAGAAGATGCTCTCTAAACTCTGGTTTTAAGGCGGGGCTTATCTGGCATCCACCAAATGCCTTAGGAAGTTGGAGACCTTGGGAGCTCCAGGGAAAAAAAACCCAAAGACCTGTTGACCTTTTATGAGAGTTGGTTTGTAATTTGGGACCTGTCGTGGCTCCTTGATTTGAAGTAAACATTTTTGGCAGAAGGGCTAACAGAGTCTGTGGCTGAGCACAGAAAAGGCTTG